GCATCGACAGCCCTGGCCAGTAGGCCTTCTGGGCTCCCAGCAACGCCTGCATTTTGCACATTGGTTTGCATGACTGGTAATGTCCCTTCACAGGGCCACCCTCACCCCACCCCCACCCCAGGTCTAGAGATTTCCTGAATTGCTTTGCTTAACCCATGATTCTGCTGTCTAACCTCCATCCTTCCAGCTGCAAAGTCAGCTCCTCCTCTGTGCAGGGAGTGGGAGCACCACAGGAGCCAATGCCCAATCATAGCTGCCTCCAGGGAGGTAGCTACGGTCCTTTGCACCCCATTCTGCCTCCAGAAAAGAGTTTTCCATTTTTTTTATTAGAAAGGGTGTCTCTTTTCAGGAGCAAAGCCCCCATTCTCCCTTCATCCACTTCTTACAGTCTAATTGACTCCCTCCTCCTTCTTCTTTGAACAACGAGAAGACTCTCCAGTTGTCCAACTTCCACCCCTCCAGCTGCAACATCGTCATCCTTTAGCTCAGCGAACGCTGGGCGAACGCTCCCTCCCCGCCCCTCCTGCCCCTCCTCCCTACTCCAAGCCCTCGGCTTCTCATCCGCTGAACGATGTCCTACTTCGCTCGTCCTTGCTCTCGCCGCTGCTGCCGGAGCCGAAGCAGAGAAGGCAGCGGGTCCCGTGACCGTCCCGAGAGCCCCGCGCTCCCGACCAGGGGGCGGGGGCGGCCCCGGGGAGGGCGGGGCAGGGGCGGGGGGAAGAAAGGGGGTTTTGTGCTGCGCCGGGAGGGCCGGCGCCCTCTTCCGAATGTCCTGCGGCCCCAGCCTCTCCTCACGCTCGCGCAGTCTCCGCCGCAGTCTCAGCTGCAGCTGCAGGACTGAGCCGTGCACCCGGAGGAGACCCCCGGAGGAGGCGACAAACTTCGCAGTGCCGCGACCCAACCCCAGCCCTGGGTAGGTGAGTGCCTCCGCAGCCCCGCCGCCCGCCGTGGGGTCGGGGACAGGGAGAAGGGAGTGCCTGCCTGGTCTGCGCCCCCCGCCTGTCAGCCCTTGCCTCGAGGCTCTGGGGCACCCAACTCGTCGACTCCTGACACCGCAGCGGGGTAGGCTGCTGGACAGCCCCGAGCGCCTGCAGCTGCTGCTGCCATCTCTGATCTACATGCTTCCAGCTCTGCCAGTGGCAGCCCCCCTGCTGCTCGCAGTCTGATCAGCAACCCCTCGGGTCCTCGCATCTTCCCTGCTGCGCGCTCCTGTCCCAGCGCGGCCGCCGAGATTTCCGACCTTGTCCCAGGCAGGGCGGTAGCGTTCCGGATCAGTCCTTGCCTCCGTGCCCCCACGCACAGGCAGCTCCAGGAGCAGCGGCCAGCAACCCTTCTGGGGACACCTTACTGTAGTCCGGCAGGACAGCCGATCAGAGCCGCTCTAGGGGGTGGTCGGAGTGCCCATTTCGGCTGGAATCCCAACTCGGCTCCTTGCTCTGTGACCTTGGGGTAGTTAGTTGACTTCTCTGAACCTCGGGTTCCTCATCGGTGTAATGAGCAAAACATAAACAATCTTTTTCTCACAGTTGAGGTTATCCACAGGAAGCATTTAGGAGAACTGGCTCAGGTAGACATCAGTAACTATTAGCTGGAATTCGGTTACCACTATTGCATTCCTTCCTAGCACTGCCAGGGGCCTGGGAATTCCCTCTCCCAGGTATTTCCATATCCTGTCAGGTATTCCCCCACCTATTGGAATAGCTCTGCCTACATGGTTCTAATAGGACCAAGAGATTGGCGTCAAGTCCAAGGGGCACCATTATTATCTGCATTACTTAGATTGCAGATGATGACAGTAAGATCAGGGAACAGTGTTACCCTTAGACCCACCCACAGTATTACCAGTGCCTATGTTGCTATGGCTAACTTTGCTATTTATAACAGCATCATCCACATTTCAGATTCTATACGAGAGGGATCTGCAACTGCTCGGCTGGTGTCATTGCTAATAGTATTATTAGTTTTGCTTCCAATAAAAAGGACTATTTATATGATGATTGCAATTACTTCTACAGGCCCTAAGGCCCTGCTTATATTGTGTAGGCTCATGTTGCTCCTCATGAAGCCGTTAAGGGGGTAGCAGAGAGCTTCCCTCCTGCTATAGCCAAAGCTCTGGCTTCTTGTGCCTCCCTGCTGACCCTGCTGAGTGCTGGAGCTCAGTTCCTATGGGACAGACCTTGGCTGCCGGCTGATGGGCATTCAGCATGGAGGTGGTGGGTGTTGTTAGATGTGTGTACACACGTGCATGCCTACACACACACACACACACACACACACAGAGAGAGAGAGAGAGAGAGAGAGAGAGAGAGACCTGGTCTTAACTCTCTGGGTTGGGTCTATGAAGACTGTGAGGGAGATGGACATCCCGGGTCAGACAGAAATGATGTGACAAGAGGAAAGTTTCCTGAACAGCTCAAGAAATTCAAAACAAGGGCAGAGATACAGACGCTGGAGCTGAAACAGAGAGGGGGATGTTGTGGCGTCAAGGGAACGGACCGCATGACTGCTGAGCTCTCAGGGTTAGAGTTGGAGAGGTGTGGCCTGCTCTGGAGGAAGAGAAGAGGAAGTGGAGATGAGTGGTGTGTGGGATAGAGAAGGCCACAGAACCCTGGACCCCTGGGTTCTGAGGCTGGTACCGGATGTGGGGAAGTCTGAGTTTCCTCAGGGCTCCTAGCTGCAATTGGGAGGCTGAGGCCCGAGACTGGAGAGACAGAGCTCTCTCAGAACTGCACGGGGCTACCCTCTTGGCCTCACTGGTCAGTGACTCCCATTTTTGGGGTCAAGGGTAGGTTGCCCTCCATGTTCCAGAGCAGTTAGGTCCTCATTGGCCTTAGGCCCTCTTCCCTCACTCTCCCACTGTCAGACAGAGGTGAAAGGGTGGTCCAGGGTGTTGGCCCCAAAATGACTCCAACTATATGGGTCTCTGGGCTGCCCGTCAGAGAGATGGGAGCCAGGTCTGTGAGCAGCTCCAGCTCCAGCCCAGAGAGAAGGGAGGGAGGGCACCAGAAGGGGGCCAGGCCCAGGCCCTGGCACAGCTCAGATGCATGGCAAACAGTCTTCCCAGCACCCGGTGGGCACTGGCTGCTCCTGCCCAATGGTCCCCACTCCAGCCCCAGAACAGTCCTCCCAAGCACCCCAATGCCTGGAGCTGGTCTCCGCACCTCTAATCTGGCCCCATCAAGAACCTCCTCCCTCTGAAAGGTCAGAGAGAGGCCCTAAGCATCTGGTTGTGCCACTCCTCTCCCAACTCTGACCCTAGGGAATGATATCCAGACACAGTGGGGGAGATGGGGGTTATGATGGCAGGGAGGTGGGAGGATCTGGGAAAAGTAGGAAATTTCCCATCATCTCAGGCTTAGGAAAGTGCAGGGACAGGTATGAAGGCAGATGCTGAGAGGGCAGGGAAGATGGGGGATAAACAGTGGGCCTGGAATGGGAGTGCACAGCCAGTGGAATAAACCTGATCTCTAGGAAGTCCTGCCTGTAGTCTAACCTTCAATTCTCTTGCTGCATCATTGGCCTATTCCATGGCATACCTGGATCTCCATGCTCTTCTAAGTTTAGCCCAACCCTTAAAGATGATGTAGCTCTGAGTCTTCTCTCCTGGGAGCACATTGCCCTCGTGCCTGACTTGGCTTTACTAGGGATCCAGGGTCAGCCCTATCCTTCTCTGAGCCTCAGTCTCCATTTCTCAATGTCACAACACATCCTTTTTATGAGAGTGTAAGTGCTTCGAGATCTTTGGAGGAATATTCTGGGTTCTAGAGCTTCTGATAGCCAGGGGTAGGAAGGGGTAGCCCCTCCCATTTATTCTCCCCCCCCTTAGTCCACCCTCCAGCCCAAGGCTTTCACAAAAGGTAGGGTGGGGGAAGGGAGGGGCTGGATAGAGGCCAGACTGGCAGAGACAGGGGCTTTGTCCCAACTGATTTCTGAGCCAAGAGTTCCGGTGGGAAAGCCCGTGCCAGGCAGAAAGGAGAGGCTGGGAAGAAGAAGGGAGGAGGCAGCCAAGGAAGGGGGATGGAGAATGTTGGGGAGTAAAGAGAGGAGTTTCCTTACAAATAATGGTGGGGAGGAAGTAGAGGAGAGGGTGGGCTCAGGAGAAGCTGTGCTTACTTGCGTTCGGTCTAGGAGGCCCTCCTGGAAAAGGCCAGGTGAGTATGGTGTCCCTGGAGGCAGGGACAGTCCCCATCTTTCCTTCTCATGTCCCTCTGTCAGCCTGCAGCATGGCCCAGCTGTTCCTGCCCCTGCTGGCAGCCCTGGTCCTGGCCCAGGCTCCTGCAGCTTTAGCAGATGTTCTGGAAGGAGACAGCTCAGGTAAGCAACCCCACTTGGGGTCACCGTCTCTGGTTAAGTTCCAGCCGGCTCCACCCGTTCACAGAGGACCGCGCTTTTCGCGTGCGCATCGCGGGCGACGCGCCACTGCAGGGCGTGCTCGGCGGCGCCCTCACCATCCCTTGCCACGTCCACTACCTGCGGCCACCGCCGAGCCGCCGGGCTGTGCTGGGCTCTCCGCGGGTCAAGTGGACTTTCCTGTCCCGGGGCCGGGAGGCAGAGGTGCTGGTGGCGCGGGGAGTGCGCGTCAAGGTGAACGAGGCCTACCGGTTCCGCGTGGCACTGCCTGCGTACCCAGCGTCGCTCACCGACGTCTCCCTGGCGCTGAGCGAGCTGCGCCCCAACGACTCAGGTATCTATCGCTGTGAGGTCCAGCACGGCATCGATGACAGCAGCGACGCTGTGGAGGTCAAGGTCAAAGGTGAGAGGGCAGGGAGGTTCCAGAGGGAGGGACACCTGGCTCAGGGGTCCTCTCTGCCCCACAGGGGTCGTCTTTCTCTACCGAGAGGGCTCTGCCCGCTATGCTTTCTCCTTTTCTGGGGCCCAGGAGGCCTGTGCCCGCATTGGAGCCCACATCGCCACCCCGGAGCAGCTCTATGCCGCCTACCTTGGGGGCTATGAGCAATGTGATGCTGGCTGGCTGTCGGATCAGACCGTGAGGTGGGCAGGGGCTGTGGATTGGGGCTTCTATTCTGTACTAAGTGATTCTGTCCTTCCTCCCTAGGTATCCCATCCAGACCCCACGAGAGGCCTGTTACGGAGACATGGATGGCTTCCCCGGGGTCCGGAACTATGGTGTGGTGGACCCGGATGACCTCTATGATGTGTACTGTTATGCTGAAGACCTAAATGGTGATTAGGAGTGAGAGGTTCCCAGGGGACAACCTGATAACCCAGCCTTCTCTTCTCCACCCAGGAGAACTGTTCCTGGGTGACCCTCCAGAGAAGCTGACATTGGAGGAAGCACGGGCGTACTGCCAGGAGCGGGGTGCAGAGATTGCCACCACGGGCCAACTGTATGCAGCCTGGGATGGTGGCCTGGACCACTGCAGCCCAGGGTGGCTAGCTGATGGCAGTGTGCGCTACCCCATCGTCACACCCAGCCAGCGCTGTGGTGGGGGCTTGCCTGGTGTCAAGACTCTCTTCCTCTTCCCCAACCAGACTGGCTTCCCCAATAAGCACAGCCGCTTCAACGTCTACTGCTTCCGAGGTGAGCCCACCTCCCTGCAGAAGCTGAGACCAAGGCTCGCATCAATACTTTCCTCCTGCCACAGACTCGGCCCAGCCTTCTGCCATCCCTGAGGCCTCCAACCCAGCCTCCAACCCAGCCTCTGATGGACTAGAGGCTATCGTCACAGTGACAGAGACCCTGGAGGAACTGCAGCTGCCTCAGGAAGCCACAGAGAGTGAATCCCGTGGGGCCATCTACTCCATCCCCATCATGGAGGACGGAGGAGGTGGAAGCTCCACTCCAGAAGACCCAGCAGAGGCCCCTAGGACGCTCCTAGGTAAGTCGGATCCCTTATCCTAAGGATGTCTTCCCTGGTGCTGAACCGTTTGTGCTTTGCCTAGAATTTGAAACACAATCCATGGTACCGCCCACGGGGTTCTCAGAAGAGGAAGGTAAGGCATTGGAGGAAGAAGAGAAATATGAAGATGAAGAAGAGAAAGAGGAGGAAGAAGAAGAGGAGGAGGTGGAGGATGAGGCTCTGTGGGCATGGCCCAGCGAGCTCAGCAGCCCGGGCCCTGAGGCCTCTCTCCCCACTGAGCCAGCAGCCCAGGAGGAGTCACTCTCCCAGGCGCCAGCAAGGGCAGTCCTGCAGCCTGGTGCATCACCACTTCCTGATGGAGAGTCAGAAGCTTCCAGGCCTCCAAGGGTCCATGGACCACCTACTGAGACTCTGCCCACTCCCAGGGAGAGGAACCTAGCATCCCCATCACCTTCCACTCTGGTTGAGGCAAGAGAGGTGGGGGAGGCAACTGGTGGTCCTGAGCTATCTGGGGTCCCTCGAGGAGAGAGCGAGGAGACAGGAAGCTCCGAGGGTGCCCCTTCCCTGCTTCCAGCCACACGGGCCCCTGAGGGTACCAGGGAGCTGGAGGCCCCCTCTGAAGATAATTCTGGAAGAACTGCCCCAGCAGGGACCTCAGTGCAGGCCCAGCCAGTGCTGCCCACTGACAGCGCCAGCCGAGGTGGAGTGGCCGTGGTCCCCGCATCAGGTAATTCTGCCCAAGGCTCAACTGCCCTCTCTCTCCCCCCGCCTCACTTCTTTCCCCCTCTCAGGTGACTGTGTCCCCAGCCCCTGCCACAATGGTGGGACATGCTTGGAGGAGGAGGAAGGGGTCCGCTGCCTATGTCTGCCTGGCTATGGGGGGGACCTGTGCGATGTTGGTGAGTGTTGAGGGACGGGGGGCAGGTTTGAAGGCCCTAAGATGCCCGCCCTTATGTGCCGCAGGCCTCCGCTTCTGCAACCCCGGCTGGGACGCCTTCCAGGGCGCCTGCTACAAGCACTTTTCCACACGAAGGAGCTGGGAGGAGGCAGAGACCCAGTGCCGGATGTACGGCGCGCATCTGGCCAGCATCAGCACACCCGAGGAACAGGACTTCATCAACAGTGGGCTGGGAGACAGGGCGGGAGGGGCCCCTGCTGCGCTCACTGCACGCCTTCGTCTCCCTAGACCGGTACCGGGAGTACCAGTGGATCGGACTCAACGACAGGACCATCGAAGGCGACTTCTTGTGGTCGGATGGCGTCCCCCTGGTGAGAGGCCCCAGTCGAACCCCGCCGTCTAGGGAGCTCCTCACCACCTCCTCCGTTCCCCCAGCTCTATGAGAACTGGAACCCTGGGCAGCCTGACAGCTACTTCCTGTCTGGAGAGAACTGCGTGGTCATGGTGTGGCATGATCAGGGACAATGGAGTGACGTGCCCTGCAACTACCACCTGTCCTACACCTGCAAGATGGGGCTGGGTGAGGGCAGGCAAAGGAGGGTCCCAGCAAGGCAGGCTCAGTTCCTAACTGTCTTCCTTTGCAGTGTCCTGTGGGCCGCCACCGGAGCTGCCCCTGGCTCAAGTGTTCGGCCGCCCACGGCTGCGCTATGAGGTGGACACTGTGCTTCGCTACCGGTGCCGGGAAGGACTGGCCCAGCGCAATCTGCCGCTGATCCGATGCCAAGAGAACGGTCGTTGGGAGGCCCCCCAGATCTCCTGTGTGCCCAGAAGACCTGTGAGTGCCAGGAAGAGGCAGGTGGGAGTGGGCAGGGTGGAGGGTGAGTGTGTGTCTTCCCCAGGCCCGAGCTCTGCACCCAGAGGAGGACCCAGAAGGACGTCAGGGGAGGCTACTGGGACGCTGGAAGGCGCTGTTGATCCCCCCTTCCAGCCCCATGCCAGGTCCCTAGGGGGCAAGGCCTTGAACACTGCCGGCCACAGCACTGCCCTGTCACCCAAATTTTCCCTCACACCCTGCGCTCCCGCCACCACAGGAAGTGACAACATGACGAGGGGTGGTACTGGAGTCCAGGTGACAGTTCCTGAAGGGGCTTCTGGGAAATACCTAGGAGGCTCCAGCCCAGCCCAGGCCCTCTCCCCCTACCCTGGGCACCAGATCTTCCATCAGGGCCGGAGTAAATCCCTAAGTGCCTCAACTGCCCTCTCCCTGGCAGCCATCTTGTCCCCTCTATTCCTCTAGGGAGCACTGTGCCCACTCTTTCTGGGTTTTCCAAGGGAATGGGCTTGCAGGATGGAGTGTCTGTAAAATCAACAGGAAATAAAACTGTGTATGAGCCCAGGCAAGTTGGATGCTTCTGTGTGTATGTCCGTGACAG